ATTATTACTATCTCTGCTGTTGACATGAGGAAACTGTGGTTCAGGGAGGTCAAGTGACCTGCCAAAGCTTGTACACATGGAAAGTAGTAGAACCAGGATGCAAACACATTTCTTTACCACCAACACCAATATCTATTTTGCCAACAAAACAATGAGGGGGCCTGAGTAAATAATCTCAACGGTTAACTCCACCCTCCAATTGAGATACTTTTTTTTTTTTTTTTTTTTTTTGAGACAGGGTCTGGCTCTCTGTCACCCAGGCTGGAATGCAGTGGTGCAATCTGAGCTCACTGCAGCCTCTGCCTCCTGGGTTCAAGCCATCCTCCCACCTCAGCTTCCCAAGTAGCTAGGACTACAGGCACATGCCACCATGCCCAGCTAATTTTTGTATTTTTTGTAGAAACAGGGTTTTGCCATATTGCCAAGGCTGTTCTCAAACTCCTGGGCTCAAGCAGTCCTCCTGCCTCAGCCTCCTAAAGTGAGCCACCACACCCAGCAGCTGAGACACTTTTTAATTCTGGGCTAGGGCAAAGAGAAGTTGGAAGGAAAATGGGTGAAAATAAAGAAGTTCTCAGTTATACTGCAGCTTGTTCATGCCTCCTGCCTCGGGATGCCGCAGTGGCTGCCCCAGCCCTGCCCTTTCAGCCTCAGCCCTTCCCTCAGTGAAGGAGAGAAAAAGTGATTTAACAAAGTGAGGACTGTCAGCCCTTGGAGCTTGGACCTTTGAGATCTCACACTGCCCCACCCAGTAGCTTCCCCTTCCAGTAGCGTGGCACCACCTTCTGACCCACCCCTCAGTGTGTCCACCAGTGAGAGTGGTTCCTAAGGGAGAGTGTGAAGCACACGTAGGCACTGTCTTACACCACACCTGCTGAGTCCAAACCATGGGAGGCTCCTCTCCTAGACCCTGCATCCTGAAAGCTGCGTACCTGAGAGCCTGCGGTCTGGCTGCAGGGACACACCCAAGGGGAGGAGCTGCAATCGTGTCTGGGGCCCCAGCCCAGGCTGGCCGGAGCTCCTGTTTCCCGCTGCTCTGCTGCCTGCCCGGGGTACCAACATGGCCCAGAAGCGTCCTGCCTGCACCCTGAAGCCTGAGTGTGTCCAGCAGCTGCTGGTTTGCTCCCAGGAGGCCAAGAAGTCAGCCTACTGCCCCTACAGTCACTTTCCTGTGGGGGCTGCCCTGCTCACCCAGGAGGGGAGAATCTTCAAAGGTAAAGGTGGGCACCCCAGGGTCCCCCAGCCCAGACATACCACTGGACTCTGCTCTCTTCTCAGGGTGCAACATAGAAAATGCCTGCTACCCGCTGGGCATCTGTGCTGAACGGACCGCTATCCAGAAGGCCGTCTCAGAAGGGTACAAGGATTTCAGGGCAATTGCTATCGCCAGGTGAGTGGGAAAGCCAGGTTGCAACAATATTCACTAATTTGAGTTTGATTCTTTGCTTCCCCAGTGACATGCAAGATGATTTTATCTCTCCATGTGGGGCCTGCAGGCAAGTCATGAGAGAGGTAAGCAGCTTCTCTTGCTGTCTGGAATGCAATGTCTCTCACGCCAGCTTTGCCTCTTTTCCAGTTTGGCACCAACTGGCCCGTGTACATGACCAAGCCGGATGGTACGTATATTGTCATGACGGTCCAGGAGCTGCTGCCCTCCTCCTTTGGGCCTGAGGACCTGCAGAAGACCCAGTGACAGCCAGAGAATGCCCACTGCCTGTAACAGCCACCTGGAGAACTTCATAAAGATGTCTCACAGCCCTGGGGACACCTGCCCAGTGGGCCCCAGCCCTACAGGGACTGGGCAAAGATGATGTTTCCAGATTACACTCCAGCCTGAGTCAGCACCCCTCCTAGCAACCTGCCTTGGGACTTAGAACACCGCCGCCCCCTGCCCCACCTTTCCTTTCCTTCCTGTGGGCCCTCTTTCAAAGTCCAGCCTAGTCTGGACTGCTTCCCCATCAGCCTTCCCAAGGTTCTATCCTGTTCCGAGCAACTTTTCTAATTATAAACATCACAGAACATCCTGGATCAAAGCGTGTGTCTTGCTCTGTCTCTATCCT